TTAAATTTTCTTGCTCAGAAAAAAAGAGAAAAATTATTATAATAGAATATAAAGAATAGACCAGAAATAGAATAAGCAGTGAACCACACAGCGTAAGGTAGGTATTCTTTCATGAAATGTTATATATGTATTCAATATACACTTGGCAGACATTTAAAACACATATTTTTACTAGGAATGAGGGTTAGAAAACCAGACATCACTGCATTGGACTATAAAATATCAGCTAAACTCAAAACAGCAGGACCTCTCCACACCCCGATGCTCAGCCTCTTTCTTGTAGAAAATATACCCTTTAGGACAAAAAGTTTGCCAAGTCTACTTGTGGCTTGGGAAGAGCCCCGTTGGGAAGGTGTGCGTCTTCTCCCATAGGTCATTACAATCACGGGTGTTGCAGCTCCCCAGGGACCATCTGGCCTGGGAACCGCACCCATGCTCTGCAAGGGATGCAGCTGGGCAAATGATCAGAGGTGACGGAAACTGAGCATCTCCCACCCATCACTTCATCAAAGAGACAAAAGCCAGGAGGAAGACCCTCCTGAGTGAGGACCGAGGGTCCACCCACCCCTCACAAAGGGGCCACAGAATCCAGCTGAGCCCCTCTTGTCAGCCCTGGAAGACCCTGGCAATGTTGTCACCCCTACCACAACCCTCCCCTCACTGCCACCTTGGAAGACTCCGAGTCAAGAGACCTGGTTTAAGGGGAGAAGACATCCTCAGCACAAAACAGGGGTCCAGGCTTTTCCAGGCATCAAGGTCGAGACACTGAGGGATGACTGAAAGACCCCACCCCCACCCCCACCACGACCCACAGCCCCAAGATCCCCATCCCAGTTCCCACCTCCACGCCCCTCCCCACACTCATCTTCACCACCACCCCTGCCCCAACCCCATCCTCACCCGTACCCCACCCCACCCGGACTCCCACCCTCACTCCCACCCCAACTCCCACCCCAGTTCCGGCAGAATCCACTCCGCCCCTGCTGTCAACCCAGGGAAGCCCCGGGGACCGGATGTGACGCCACTAACTTACGCCTCGGGGATCAGAGAGAAGCGAGGTTCTCGTTCTGAGGGACAGGCTTGAGATCGGCTGAAGAGAGCGGGCCCAGGCTCTGTGAGGAGGCAAGGTGAGAGGCTGAGGGAGGACTGAGGACGCCCCATTTGATCTCTCTTTCTTTTCCCCACAAAAAGCATCATGCACTATCCTGTTGGGAGCATCCTCACCTCCAAGACACTGTTTGGGCCTGAGGAGAAGGAGTCTGCAGTGACCCTGTCGTGGTATTTTCCACAAGAATTCTGAAATGAAGCAAGCACAGGTAAGGGAACTGTGGGTTTCTTCATGGAGGCAACCCTGAGGTGCCCTCTCACTTTTTCCTTCAGGTTCTCAGGGGACAGGCTGACCAGGATCACCAGGAAGCTCCAGAGGATCCCCAGGAGGCCCTAGAGGAGCACCAAAGGAGAAGATCTGTAAGTAAGCCTTTGTTAGAGCCTCCAAGGTTTGAGGCTTCTCACATGCTCCCTCTCTCTCCAGGCCAGTGGGTCTCCATTGCCCAGCTCCTGCCCACACTCCTGCCTGTTGCGGTGACCAGAGTCGTCATGTCTCTTGAGCAGAAGAGTCAGCACTGCAAGCCTGAGGAAGGCCTTGACACCCAAGAAGAGGCCCTGGGCCTGGTGGGTGTGCAGGCTGCCACTACTGAGGAGCAGGAGGCTGTGTCCTCCTCCTCTCCTCTGGTCCCAGGCACCCTGGGGGAGGTGCCTGCTGCTGGGTCACCAGGTCCTCTCAAGAGTCCTCAGGGAGCCTCCGCCATCCCCACTGCCATCGATTTCACTCTATGGAGGCAATCCATTAAGGGCTCCAGCAACCAAGAAGAGGAGGGGCCAAGCACCTCCCCTGACCCAGAGTCTGTGTTCCGAGCAGCACTCAGTAAGAAGGTGGCTGACTTGATTCATTTTCTGCTCCTCAAGTATTAAGTCAAGGAGCCGGTCACAAAGGCAGAAATGCTGGAGAGAGTCATCAAAAATTACAAGCGCTGCTTTCCTGTGATCTTCGGCAAAGCCTCCGAGTCCTTGCAGCTGGTCTTTGGCATTGACGTGAAGGAAGCGGACCCCACCAGCAACACCTACACCCTTGTCACCTGCCTGGGACTCCTATGATGGCCTGGTGGTTGATAATAATCAGATCATGCCCAAGACGGGCCTCCTGATAATCGTCTTGGGCATGATTGCAATGGAGGGCAAATGCGTCCCTGAGGAGAAAATCTGGGAGGAGCTGAGTGTGATGAAGGTGTATGTTGGGAGGGAGCACAGTGTCTGTGGGGAGCCCAGGAAGCTGCTCACCCAAGATTTGGTGCAGGAAAACTACCTGGAGTACCGGCAGGTGCCCAGCAGTGATCCCATATGCTATGAGTTACTGTGGGGTCCAAGGGCACTCGCTGCTTGAAAGTACTGGAGCACGTGGTCAGGGTCAATGCAAGAGTTCTCATTTCCTACCCATCCCTGCATGAAGCAGCTTTGAGAGAGGAGGAAGAGGGAGTCTGAGCATGAGCTGCAGCCAGGGCCACTGCGAGGGGGGCTGGGCCAGTGCACCTTCCAGGGCTCCGTCCACTAGTTTCCCCTGCCTTAATGTGACATGAGGCCCATTCTTCTCTCTTTGAAGAGAGCAGTCAACATTCTTAGTAGTGGGTTTCTGTTCTATTGGATGACTTTGAGATTTGTCTTTGTTTCCTTTTGGAATTGTTCAAATGTTCCTTTTAATGGGTGGTTGAATGAACTTCAGCATTCAAATTTATGAATGACAGTAGTCACACATAGTGCTGTTTATATAGTTTAGGAGTAAGAGTCTTGTTTTTTATTCAGATTGGGAAATCCATTCCATTTTGTGAATTGGGACATAGTTACAGCAGTGGAATAAGTATTCATTTAGAAATGTGAATGAGCAGTAAAACTGATGACATAAAGAAATTAAAAGATATTTAATTCTTGCCTTATACTCAGTCTACTCGGTAAAATTTTTTTTAAAAAATGTGCATACCTGGATTTCCTTGGCTTCTTTGAGAATGTAAGACAAATTAAATCTGAATAAATCATTCTCCCTGTTCACTGGCTCATTTATTCTCTATG